AAATGAAATTGGGTGTACTTCGCCCCAGCATATTAGGGTTCCCTTGCTTCATGCCTTCCATGACAGTTGGTATTATTATATTTTAACATTTATGCCTAATGATTAAACATCTCCTTGTGGTCTTAATTTGCATTTTCTAATTACTCTAGAGACTTCGTCCTTTCACATGATTTTGGTCGTTAGTGGTTCCTCTTTGAAGTGCCTATTCATGTCTGTGTCCATTCGTTGCTTTGGGTGTTCCTCTCTTTCACACTAATTCATTAAAAGTATATATCCTGGATACTAATCCTTTATCAATTGCTGCAAGTATCTTCTTTCAGTGTGTGGCTTGCTTTTTCACTCCGTTTGTTGTTTTTTAATCAAAGTATAAGTTCTTAATTTTAACGCACTTTAACTGTCATTTTCCACCATGGCCCGAGTCGCGGAGTCCGCCTTCCTGGCAGAGCGTTGCGTGGTCACAGCTGAGGTCTGGGGAGCAGAGGCGGCGGGCGCTCCCGGGGGGAGCTGGGCGATTCCGGCGGGGGGAGGTGCCGATCGAGCGGCCGCCAGGCTGCTGGGGGAAGGAGGGCCAGGAGGCCGTGGGGGTCCTCGGCGCAGACTGGAGCCGCAGGCACCGCGCGCAGCCCTCGCCCGCATCGCCGAGGCCCCGCGGGCCCAGGAGCGAGAGGTCGGGCGCCCAGGACCAGAGGGCGTAGGCGAGAGCAGGCACCGCCTCCAAAGAACGCCCTCGCCCTCCCGCAGGCGATGGCGCCCGGCCCTGACCAAGCCAGCTGGGGGCATCTCCGCGGAGCTGAGCCGGGGAAGGGCCGGGCAGCCCAGAGGGTCAGAAGGGGGTTTTCTCCCGGGGTTGTGAGTTCTTTGGCCAGCGGCACCCTCCCCTGCCGGGGCCGCCCACCCGCAAGCCCCGCCCCGAAGGCTGGAGCTTCCCTGGGGGTGGGCGACGCCGAGACCACGCCCCGAAGGCGGGAGCGGCTTGGGGGCGGGATCTGGCCGCCCTCAGGGCTCCGGCGCCAAGTTCAGAGCCACGCGCAGTGCTCTTGGCCGGGAGGAGGCTGTGCTGCACCAGCACCTCTTGCTCCACATCTCCAGAGAGCCCAGGTGAGGCGCACCCTCCTGTCTGCAGGGACAGACTATAAGAACATCATTGTCTTTTTATCCTTAGATGATGCTATTGTTGGAACCTGGGAAGGTCGGAAGGAATAGCTGAGGTAAAATCATGGACTTTTTGCCTGAAGGCTGCTATTAATCCTTCTAATCTTTCCCACAACCCAGTGAAGAAAACACCAAGGTGACCCTCTTTATAGATCAGAAAACAGGCCTGGAGGGGACCCACGCCTTGCCCAAGGTCACAGGTTGGATACAGCAGAGCTGGCCTCCAACCGTGGAGCCCGTGCACTTAACATCTATTTGGATGGAAGGCTCGAAGGTTACCTGAGACAACCTGGTCAAGGTGATAATGTGGGAGAATGTGGCCAGTGGTTCCCAGATGAGTGAATGATCAGTGTGCAGTCACCAGAGGATGGGTGATAAACCGAGAACCACAAGCTCTTAACACTGTGGGGTGGGCGAGGCTTCATCTCCCAGGATGCAGCACTTGCTGAGTTGGGCAACAGGGGACCCTGGTTGATGGCCCAGGTTGGTTGGAAGCCTTTGGGAGATGTGCTCTGTGTTGGTGGGGAAGGCCAGGCATGGTTAGATCCCCTGTAGACTTGGGGAGCTCAGTTTCAGAAAGTTTCAAAGATCATCACTTGATTTCTGTGATTCACGTGATCTGAGGGCTCTGAAAGTGGTGGGTGAGTCCTGGAATTAAATCTGTTTTTTTCAAGTAGGAAAGACATGGGGTGGCAATGAGAGACATCTGTGTGGCTCAGAAAGATGTCTTGCTGAGGTCAGAGGGACAAGAGCCAAGGAGAACAAGAGGAGCCCTTCCCAGGACACTCACAATGACAGAGTGACGAGGGCCAGTAAAGAGTGTCAGGGGGTGAGAGCCCGGGTGTGAACTGAACCTACTGAGGAGAGCTGACGACCACAAAGCATCTTTTCATATCATGTTCGGAGCAAGGAGAACAAGGGCTTCATAGATCCATCGCCGTCTAGGGCAGCTGGTGTCTGTGAAGGGGAGGAAGGCACAGCTCCACTGTGCCCACAGCGGTCTGGACAGAGGAGGATCTGCAGGTGCAAAGGGCGCAGGCAGGTTCCCGGAGGAAAGCAGGAGCCACGTAGCGTGGGCTGCAGTGTGTGTGCTCAGGGCTCTGACCAAGAGAATGCCCTGGCCAGGGTATAGCATGACCTGGAATGAGATACCCCCATCTGAGGTGCTGTCTGAGAGGTGTTGGAAATGAAGCCCGGAGGTGGAAGAGACTCAAATCTGATGTTGGCCCTGGGAAAGATCCTAGACTAAGAAGAAGGCTGTGAGTCTGTGGGCAAAGGAGAGACGTGCATGAGGAGCTGGCGGGGGCTCCCTGGGGACAAGTCATGCCAGCCTCACGTCATTTTCCACCTTGCAGGTCTTCGGTCTGGCCCTTGTTCTGTTGGGGTTCTGGAGGACGTGCTGTGCCCTGGCCTTACTGACCTTACTCCATGCAGTGCTGATGCATGCGACAGCGGTGACCCTCCAGGGTCCCAGGTGGGATGAAAGGTCCCCAGCTAGTTCCTAGTATCTCACTGCCTGTCGCTTCCTCTCTCTGCAGGGCCCTGTGGCCGAGTGTGTCCAGCCCAGTGTCATGGGGAGCTTCCATATCTCATGGCTCCTTGCTGGGCCAAGCCCTCCAGAACCCCAAACCCCCAAAGACTGATGAATGCCAGAGTGGCCACCTTGCTTATCTGTGGCCCCGGCCCTGGTGATCACCATGGCAGCTGGGAAGGGAGCCCCGTTGAGCCCATCGGCTGAAAACAGATGGCGACTTAGCGAACCTGAGCTGGGCCGGGGCTGCAAGCCAGTGCTGCTCGAGAAGACGAACCGCCTGGGCCCTGAGGCTGCTGTGGGCAGGGCGGGCCGGGATGTGGGCAGTGCGGAGCTGGCACTGTTGGTAGCCCCAGGCAAGCCCCGACCTGGCAAGCCGCTGCCCCCGAAGACACGTGGAGAGCAGAGGCAGAGCGCCTTCACGGAGCTGCCGAGGATGAAGGACCGGCAGGTGGATGCTCAGGCCCAGGAGAGGGAGCACGATGACCCCACAGGCCAACCTGGTGCCCCACAGCTGACCCAGAACATCCCCAGAGGCCCAGCTGGCAGCAAAGTCTTCTCTGTGTGGCCCAGCGGAGCACGAAGTGAGCAAAGAAGCGCCTTTAGCAAACCAACCAAGCGACCAGCAGAGAGGCCTGAGCTAACCTCAGTCTTCCCTGCAGGGGAATCTGCAGATGCCCTGGGGGAGCTGTCTGGACTCCTCAACACTACAGACCTCGCTTGTTGGGGTCGACTTTCAACTCCCAAGCTTTTGGTTGGTGATTTGTGGAACTTGCAAGCATTGCCACAGAATGCTCCACTCTGTAGCACTTTTCTGGGTGCCCCTACACTGTGGCTGGAGCATACCCAGGCCCAGGTGCCCCCACCCTCATCATCCTCCACCACTTCGTGGGCCCTCCTGCCACCCACCCTCACCTCCCTGGGCTTGTCCACCCAGAACTGGTGTGCAAAGTGCAACCTGTCCTTTCGCCTAACGTCCGACCTGGTCTTTCACATGCGATCCCACCACAAAAAGGAGCATGCGGGGCCTGACCCACATTCTCAGAAGCGGAGAGAAGAGGCCCTTGCCTGCCCTGTGTGCCAGGAGCACTTCCGGGAGCGCCACCACCTCTCCCGGCACATGACTTCTCACAGCTAGCAGGTGACCGCAGAATGACCTGCTGGGTGCAGCAGCCAGCCTTTGGCAGAGGGGGGCTCCCTGGGCCTGCGTTGAGGGGGCTGTCATGGTCCTTTGCAGAGCTGCTGCTTTTGGCATTCATAGATAAACAGCTCAGGCATAATTTGAAAAAGCCACACCTGCATGATGTGTTTTGAAGGAAATGAAGTCCTGAAATAAAGTGATGGGCTTTGCAAATCCAGGGTAGAGGCCCTAACAGGCACAGAGAGCAGGGGCAACTCCTGGCACACATCATGGGCTTTGGAGGCACACAAGCCTGGATTCGAATCTGGGCTCTTTCACATACTAGCTGTGACCCTGGACAAAGAGCTTTAACCTGCTGAGTCCCCATTTTCTCATCTGTGAAATGGAGATGATAACACTGTGTCTTAGGTTGGCATTCAGGTCACATGAAAGGTGTGTGGAAAGTGGCCAGCATTCTGCCTGCAGACCCTGAGCACTGAGTCAACAAGGTTTGTGATGATGTCTGTACTAGTTAGCTATTGTTATTAACAAGATCTCCATGGCAGACAAGCTAAAGCATCTGCCTAAGTCGTGAGTCTGTGGGTTGGCTCAGGTTAAGCTGAGCTTGGCTGGGCTTGGCAGCAAGTCTCAGATTTGATCAAGTCATATTCGTTTTCTTCTTCGGCTGGTGGGCTACCCAGAGCGAGCACGCTTCTCTCGTGGTCATGCCAAGAACACAGGAGGGTGAGTCTAACAAGCACACCTCAAGCCTCTGCTTGGGTCACATTGCCAATGTCCTCTCAGCCCATACAAGTGGCAGGACCAGGCCCAATATTAAGGAGTGGAAAAGTGTAGGCTGCCCTTGGTGAAGCTGTGACAAGGGAGTGACCATCCATCCCCTCCACAGGAGGGTGAGGAATTGGGACAGGTAATTCCAGCCAATACCTGGTCCATAGTTCTTCACATTGTGAGTATATGAATACGGGGAAATAGAACCCCCTCCCCACCACCTACACACATGCTGTTTTACCTTCCAAGAATAGGACATGTGCAAAAACTAGGCTTCCAGATCGTGAGGCTGGGGAGCATTCTAGGTACCATTTATTATCTACTGCGTTTCGGTCAGTAGCTGTTGTAGGTACCCGCATCAGCCCTTGTTCCTAAGGATGTGTGGAGCCCAGGCTGTACTCTTTGACATTCCACAGGTCAGTCTGCGTGAAAGCCCTTTGTGGGGAGTTTCCAAGCCAGTGTCGTTTTTGCACTGGTTTCCACCTCACTGTCAGATATTGTTCTTTTGATATGCAGTTTCCAGCCCTCCAATGAGTCCCCAGCACAGATCTCAGGCTTGTGGCTGGGAATAAGCCCAGCTGAGCAGGTGGGGATCTCAGCCAGCCTCCCAGACTGCACCTCTTCTATTGCTCTCCTCTGTCCACCGTTCCAGGCAGCAGCACTCCCACCTGGCTGCTCTGATGTCCTCGCTCCCTCCATTCCTGCCTCTCACCATGCACGCATCCATTGTCCACACACACACAACCAGATAATCTTCTGAAAGTGTAACTCAGATGATGCCTCCAACCCTGTGGCTGCCCTTCACACTTACAGGCCTAACCCCAGCAGGACCTGCCAGCTGCTTCATGAACAAGTCCCTGCCTCATGTTAATTGCAAGCACTCATTTCACTCTCCCTGTGTGCCAGGCAATAGCATAAGCACTGGAAGAATACAGATGTTATAGTGAGTCCTACAATAGCCCTGGAAGGCAAGAGCTGTTTCCTTTCCATTTCTACAATGAGTCAATTGCAGATGATGCTATAACACTTCCAGTGTTTCTGACACTTCCCTGAAGCTATACCTGCTACCTTCATGGGCCGAGCTTGCCCTTATGAGGCCCACAGGTGGCAGTGGGCAGAGGGGACCCCGCTATACCACCTCGCTGCTGTTCCACTGTCTGCTCCCGTGTTCTGACCACAGCTCTGGTGCCGTTTCTCAAGCCTGGGCTTCATTCAACATTTTCTATCTAGCTCTTCATGGTGCTGCTCCTGCTATGGTTCCACAGGGCTTCTTCTCGCAGGTCAGCTCCTTAGAGAGGTCTCCCAGATTCCCCGTAAAGCAGCCCTGCAGCCTCTGCCTCTCTCAGCCGCATCACCCTGTTGCTTCCTTCACAGCATGTCTCACCATCTGCAACCATCTTTCTGTTTGTCGTCTTGTTGATTTGCTGCCTCCACACTGTCAGCTCCTTGGGAACAGAGATTGGTTTGTTTACTGTGCATCCCTGGTGCCCAGAACAGGGCATGGCATATTGTTGGTGCATAATAAATATTGTGGAAATAATTTCTGTGTGAGAAGCTGGGTCTGAATATGTG